GCCATAGGCCGGGGCGCGTCACGGGGTCGGGGCGGGGCGGAGTCCGGACGTCGGGAGCAGGATGGCGGCGGAGCAGGACCCCGAGGCGCGCGCGGCGGCGCGGCCGCTGCTCACTGACCTCTACCAGGCCACCATGGCGTTGGGCTATTGGCGCGCGGGCCGGGCGCGGGACGCCGCCGAGTTCGAGCTCTTCTTCCGCCGCTGCCCGTTCGGCGGCGCCTTCGCCTTGGCCGCCGGCTTGCGCGACTGTGTGCGCTTCCTGCGCGCCTTCCGCCTGCGGGACGCCGGTAGTCCCCCGTCCGCGCGACGAGCCCCCCACGCCCGGCAGAAACCCCCACCTATGGCCGGTGGAAGTCCTTGTCCCCCCGTGGAACCCCCCATGTCCCACGACCGGTCTGTCCCCGCGCTGGTCTCAGCGCAGTTACCTCGTTTCCAGACGTGCAGTTCCTGGCCTCGGTGCTGCCCCCAGACACGGATCCTGCGTTCTTCGAGCACCTTCGGGCCCTCGACTGCTCCGAGGTGACGGTGCGAGCCCTGCCCGAGGGCTCCCTCGCCTTCCCCGGAGTGAGTAGGGGTAAGCGGGCGGCGCGGCGGCCACGGGGTGCTGGGCCGAGCGCGGAGCTGACTTCTCTCCCCGCAGGTGCCGCTCCTGCAGGTGTCCGGGCCGCTCCTGGTGGTGCAGCTGCTGGAGACACCGCTGCTCTGCCTGGTCAGCTACGCCAGGTGGGCTGCGGGCCACTGGCAGGGAGCGTGGGCATGGGATGGGCCCCCAGCGCCGGGGCTCCGTGCTGGACTGTGGCGGCGGGGCTGGCTGCCCAGGGGTCCCAGGACTGGCCTCCCGCCCCCACTCTTCAGGGTGTAAGGAGGGGCTGGGTGAGGGTGGAGCTCCCAGGTTGGAAGTTCCAGGCCCCAGGTAACCGCCGTCTTGGGTGGCCTAGTGATCCTCACCCTGGGACCCCCTGACTCTTGGCTCCCCACAGCCTGGTGGCCACCAACGCAGCGCGGCTTCGCTTGATCGCAGGGCCAGAGAAGCGGCTGCTAGAGATGGGCCTGAGGCGGGCTCAGGGCCCCGATGGGGGCCTGACAGCCTCCACCTACAGCTACCTGGGCGGTGAGTGTCTGGTGCGGGGCAAGGCAAGGGCCGGCCCCCATTCTTCACCGACTCTGTTCCACAGATGTTGGCGCCAGCAGCTGGTGAGGGCCCTGGGGTGGACCTGGCGGCCAAAGCCCAGGTGTGGCTGGAGCAGGTGTGTGCCCACCTGGGGCTGGGGGTGCAGGAGCCGCATCCAGGCGAGCGGGCAGCCTTTGTGGCCTATGCCTTGGCTTTTCCCCGGGCCTTCCAGGGCCTCCTGGACACCTACAGCGTGTGGAGGTGAGCCCGGGCACTTTAGGGGTGGGCTCAGCGCAGCCTCTGACTCCCTTATCTATTTCTGCAGGAGTGGTCTCCCCAACTTCCTAGCAGTCGCCCTGGCCCTGGGAGAGCTGGGCTACCGGGCAGTGGGCGTGAGGCTGGACAGTGGTGACCTGCTACAGCAGGCTCAGGAGATCCGCAAGGTCTTCCGAGCTGCTGCAGCCCAGTGAGTTTCCCGGGGAGGAGGTGTGCCTGGTGTGGCCCCCACCCTTTCTCCACCCACGCGGCAGGTTCCAGGTGCCCTGGCTGGAGTCAGTCCTCATCGTAGTCAGCAACAACATTGACGAGGAGGCGCTGGCCCGACTGGCCCAGGAGGTGGGGTGGATGAGTGGGTAGGCGGAGGGTGGCTGGGCTCACGGCCACCCCCTTCCCCACCCAGGGCAGTGAGGTGAATGTCATTGGCATTGGCACCAGTGTGGTCACCTGCCCCCAACAGCCTTCCCTGGGTGGCGTCTATAAGGTAGGGACAGTGTCGGGGGCCCAGGTGGGGGCGGACCAGCCAGCTCAACGCCCTCTTCCTGCAGCTGGTGGCCGTGGGGGGCCAGCCACGAATGAAGCTGACCGAGGACCCCGAGAAGCAGACGTTGCCTGGGAGCAAGGCTGCTTTCCGGCTCCTGGGCTCTGACGGTGAGGCCCTCCCATCCCCCCTGCTGTCCACCGGCCCCCGCTTATTCTTGCCCCGTCCACACAGGGTCTCCACTCATGGACATGCTGCAGTTAGCAGAAGAGCCAGTGCCACAGGCTGGGCAGGAGCTGAGGGTGTGGCCTCCAGGGGCCCAGGAGCCCTGCACCGTGAGGCCAGCCCAGGTGGAGCCACTACTGCGGCTCTGCCTCCAGCAGGGACAGGTGGCTGCCCCACCGCCCTCATCCTGACCCCCCAAGCTTCTCTTTCCTTACCTCCTCCCTGCAGCTGTGTGAGCCGCTCCCATCCCTGGCAGAGTCTAGAGCCTTGGCCCAGCTGTCCCTGAGCCGACTCAGCCCTGAGCACAGGCGGCTGCGGAGCCCTGCACAGTACCAGGTTGGGGGGAGGCCCACCCTGTCATTCTGCCCTGTGCGCCCCCGCCCTCACCCTGCCCACCGCTCCTGTCCTCTGCTCCCTGCAGGTGGTGCTGTCCGAGAGGCTGCAGGCCCTGGTGAACAGTCTGTGTGCGGGGCAGTCCCCCTGAGACTCGGAGCGGGGCTGACTGGAAACAACACGAATCACTCACTTTTCCCCACAGCTTGTCCTGTGTTGTTTGTGTCGTTTGTTCACCCAGCCCACGGGCTGCGCCTCCCGGGCTGCGGCTGGGCTGGAGTCGGGAATCTGAGCTCGAGGTAGCAGGAAGATTTGCATCCCAGTGAAAGCACAGGCCCTGCCGGCGTGGGAGACAGCCCTGTGCTGAAGCCCGAAGGGCAGTGAGGAGTTCCCCGGCTTTGGGTAGGCTGTGGGGAGTCAGATCCCACACTAGAACTACAAAGCCACAGGCAGGGAGGGCTTTGGTGTCTGCCTTGGAGTTGAGGGAGTTGCTGCAGACCTTTCCTTGCTAGAGGCAGGCTGGGGACAGGACAGGGTTGGGGGTAGTGCCAGGTAAGAGGGTCCAGCCGTGGCCCTGGGCTCCCACGCCTGCCTAGGCACTGCCCCCCAGGCTCAGGGTCAGTGAAGACGTCTCAAACTCCCCAAGTCAAAAGGGAGTGCTCAGGTGTCTCCTGCCACTGCTGCTGCCAACCCAGCACCACCCTGGCATCTGGCGTCAGGGACACAGCTCCTGACCCAGCAGCCCACGGAAGGAGAGGAAGAATGGGGAAGAAGTTGAAGCTCCAGGAGATGACTCAGCCCCAGACACCTGGCCAGAGTGGCACTGCACGTGGCTGTGCTGGGCTGGCCCTGCCTCTGCACCAGCAAGTTCCTGATCTCAGGGTTCCGCCAGTTTGGGCAACGTGAGCTTCAAGAGGAACTGCTTGGGGGAGAGGTTCTAGGCTTGGCAGGAAGTGGAGGCTGGGGGCCTGGGCCTCTCTTGTCGAAGCAGCCTGAGGTGGCACAGACAGGCAAGGGTGTGGGGGGAATGCTGACCGCCTGGGGCACTTCCGTCTGCCCAGGCATTCCACCAGACCAGCTCACCTGGCTCCCCGGGCTTCAGGGTGGGCAGCACCACTGTGTGGTTGGCTGAGGGTGGAGGGTGGGGACTTGGAGCAGAGGCCCAGTCCAGCCAGCCCCGGGGAGTACGAGCTAGGAGAGAGATACAGACTCACACACATTGGACAGAACACACCACACCCCAGGCACCCCCAGGGCACCCGCGCACTCCGAGGGGCCCAGCCAGAGTGGCTGTATTCTTCCGTTCTTGCACTGCTGTAAAGAAATACCTGAGACTGGGTAATTTCTAAGGAAGAGAGGTTTAATTGGCCTGTGGTTCTGCAGGTACAGGAAGCATGGCTGGGGAGGCTTCAGGAAACTTACCATCTTGGTGGAAGCGGAAGCGGGCAGGTCTTACATGGCCGGAGGAAGGGGTGGGGCGGTGCCACGCACTTCCAGACAACCAGATCTTGAGAAGTCTTATCATGGGAACAGCACCAAAGGGGGAAGTTGCCCCCAGGATCCAATCACTTCCCACCAGGCCCCACCTCCAGCACTGGGGATTACGTTTCAACATGAGATTTGGCCAAGGACCCAGGACCCAGAGGGGCCTGCACAAGCTCTGGAGGGGCCACCGCTCCTCTGGTGTCTTCACTGCCCCCTCCACACCTCCGGGCTGCCCCAAGCTCACCCAGTCATGCCTGTTGCAAGGTGTCTGACAGAGCCAGCGTGCAGGGGGCGGAGCCAGCGTGCAGGGGGCGGGGCCAGCCCCTAGCCCCAGGCCCAGTGGGGAGCTGACTGCTGCTTGGGGGCTGAATCAGGCCTCGACTCAGGGTGGGGCCCAGACTCCTGGACCCTGCGAGGACCTCCTCAGAGCTGTCCACAACTGCCCTGAGCTCCCTGGTCAACAGGGGCTGGTAGTCAGGGTGGGGGCCCTTCTCCCCCTTTCTTCGTGGATCTGCCAGCTCTTGGGGATCCTGTTCTCAGGGCCCTGGTGGGTAGAGCCACACCACAGGCACTCAGGCTGCAGGTGGCCACTCCCCTCCAGCAGCCCAGGCAGGAGGGCCCCTCAAAGGCCCATTGTAGGCACGTCCGTGTGGCTCCCCAGC